TGGCTACATGCGCCTGGTGGTACGCGAGTTGGAGAGCCAGTTGCAGGACGCACGCCAGAGCCTGGCTTTGCAACGCCGCTCATCCTGGAAGTCTGTTGCCAGCCGCTGTAAGCCCCAGGCTCCTAACCACCGAGCTGCGGGCCTGGAGAATGGCCACTGCCTCTCCAAGGACAGCAGCCCTGTGGGCTTGGTTGAAGAAGCGGGCAGCAGGTCTGCAGGGTGGGGGTTGGCTGAGTGGGAGCTGCAGGGCCCTGCCAGCCTCCTCCTAGGCAAGGGGCAGAGCCCTGTGTCCCCTGAGACCTCCTGCTTCTCTACCCTGCATGACTGGTATGGCCAGGAGATCGTGGAGCTGCGGCAGTGTTGGCAGAAGAGGGCCCAGGGGAGCCACTCAAAATGTGAGGAACAGGATAGGCCCTAAGTCTGGGCCCTTTGAGTCAGGAAACCAGGGCCAGTTCTTTTTCAGGAGTTAAATGTTTACCCATTTCCAAGGTTGCGTTTTGGGAGGGGACATGGGTTCTCTCCTTCCTGCTATTTAGGCATTCTCCAGGTTCGAGATCCACCCGTGTGTCTGGAAGGGACTGCGGGACCATTCCTTCCATCCTCTTTATTTCCTGAGGTCCAGAGAAGGAAGGAGACTTAGCAGCCACAGAGCAAGACCCCAATCTCCTGACTGCACTGGCCTGACTGCCCCCTCCCAGGGGATGTTAATGAAATGAAGGAAGTGGGGAATGTCACCCGAGACTGTCACAGGCTTGCCATACCTTTGGCCTACACACCGGGCTCTAGAGCCATAATTTCCAACCTGGGGAGTCTCCTGTGCACTTAAATCCGAGGTAGGCTGCAGTATCGGCTTGAAGCTCTGACACTGTCAGAGAAAGTGGATTTATTGTGTCATAGGAGTTTCTGGGACCCAGCTCTTCCTGAGAGGGGTGGGAAGATTGGGGATGGGATCCTCACTCAGCAGTCTGGGTAGGGCCCTTTGAGGCAGAGGGTCTTCGGCCAGTGAAGAGAGATTTATTCTGCTCAGAGTGCTGGGGTCCCATCCTTTCTCCCTGGCTGCCCTGTTAACAGATGGTGCTGGACCTTGCCCCGGAAGGGGCTTGTAGCTTTTTTACGTCAACGAAATGCCCTCCTGTACTCTGTCTTCAGCAGCCAACTCCTGGAGCTGCCAAGTGAGGGGTTAAAGAAGAGGTGGGGAGGCAGTGTGGCTCCCTGGGAAAAGTCTGTTGCTTTGGTTCTCAGTCCTGGGTATTCTAGGAGCTTGGACACGGGATTGCGTTTCCTGTGCTAAAATTCTCTCTCCTGGCTGGGCTCCGGTAAACTGAAGCTGCTCGAGAAATCACCTGGGAACTCTCATAGCCGTTTGTCACCCAGGGTGTACTTGCCAGGACCTCTCCTTGCTACTCTTCCCAAAGTCGGGAGGCAAAGCGGCTGGGTCACCAGAGCCTGACCATACTGACGCTCCAGGGGGAAGACGCAGAGGCCGGGAAGAGACACCCCCTCCCAAACACATAAAACTTGCCCCTTCCTAGCCTCGGCTCCCCTCACTGGGGCCTTGGGCAGGACCGACCCGCATCCAACTAGGCCTAAGGGGTAGGCTCTGAGCCTCTTACCCCTAAGAGGCGGAGATGCGCCCAAGGCGGGCGCCCGGCCTGTTCCCCAGCCCTGCCTGGAAGCCCCGCAGCCACTGCATTTTGTTTAAACACAGATAGCACGGGCCTTTCTCTTATTGCTACAGTGTTTTGTACACGGTTAAAACACTAGTAAAGCTTTTTCGTTATTACTCCTTCCGCTCCCTGGGTTTATTTCCACAAC